CAGAGGTGGGAGGATCAGCCTAGGCAACATAGTGAGACCCTGCCTCTACAGAAAAAAATTTTTTTTAACTAGCTGGGCGTCTTTGTGCGCACCTGTAGTCCCAGCTACTTGGGGAGGCTGAGATGGGAGGATGGCTTGAGCCCAGGAGTTGGAGTCTGTAGTGAGCTGTGATCATGCCACTGCATTCTACCCTGGGCAAGAGAGTGAGACTCTATCTAAATAAAATAAAACAGTTGTTACTTCCACTTTATTTGCAGAAATGTTCCTTATTCTCTAGAAAACATTATGCGTTGGCTGACACACTTTCAGTGGGATTCGTTTTAGAAAATGACATGTGACCCTGATACTATTTGACAGGCTCCATGGCAGCAAGGGGCAGGCCTGGGCTTACGGCTCAGCAGATGAATCCAGGGGGGTGGACTTGCAAGGACTCTGGAGGGCTCTAGCTTCCCTGTCATTTTAAAGATGGAGAAACACAGGCCTGGAGAAAGGAAGAAATAAACCCAGGGAATGCGATAGATGGCACTGTGCTGGCAGGGGCAGGAAGACCAAGGCTGTGACATTCCAGGGAGTGCGACTGCAGTGAAGCGAGTGACCACAAAACACTGAACGTAAGCCCTGAGGCTTTGCCACTTGCTGGCACCAAGGACTCTGCAGTGTTGAGCCAAGAGGATGGACTTTGGAGCCAGACTTTCTGGGTCTATAATCATTCAGTGTCTGTCTCCTCCTCTAAAATGCGGACGGTGGGAAATTCTGACACACGCTTCAACACAGATGCACCTTGAAGACATTATGCTAAGTGAAATGAGCGAGCCAGGCACGAAAGGGATGGGACTGGGGCCTCTCTGTGCGTCCCCCTGAGAGACAACGGTCTCTTGGCCACCCACCCTGATCCCACAGGAGCCAGGCGGGCCCAGCCCTGAGACAGGCCGCCCGCCGCCCGCAATTGGACTAAAGAGTGTCCCAGGCGTCCGTGCCGCCCAATGGGGCACAGCGGTCGGGGTGCGTAGCCGCAGGGGCGTGGTCTGAGGTCCGAGACCCGAGTCCTGGCACTGGAGTTTGCTGACTCCCTCTGGTTTCCGGTCAGGTCGGTCGGTCCCCACTATGGGCCTGGAGCTGTACCTGGACCTGCTGTCCCAGCCCTGCCGCGCTGTTTACATCTTTGCCAAGAAGAACGACATTCCCTTCGAGCTGCGCATCGTGGATCTGATTAAAGGTAGGTCCAGCCTCGGGTTTGGGGAACCGAAAGCCGGTGGAGTGGTCTCCTCCTCCTCCCGCAGGGGCCCTTCCAGTCTTTGCCAACCAGGAGTGCAGACTGGTGGGAAGAAGAACTGTGAAACTGGGGCCAGAGCATTGCAGGGAGGGGCACAGGCCATGGCGGGCTCAGCGTTCTCCTCCCACCACCCACCATGCTGGACTCTTCCCAGGTCAGCACTTAAGCGATGCCTTTGCCCAGGTGAACCCCCTCAAGAAGGTGCCAGCCTTGAAGGACGGGGACTTCACCTTGACGGAGAGGTAACTGGGACCCTAGGACTGCTGCCAGGCCTTCCCTTACCCATCATGACCCCCACACCCACAGTGTGGCCATCCTGCTCTACCTGACGCGCAAATATAAGGTCCCTGACTACTGGTACCCTCAGGACCTGCAGGCCCGTGCCCGTGTGGATGAGTACCTGGCATGGCAGCACACGACTCTGCGGAGAAGCTGCCTCCGGGCCTTGTGGCATAAGGTGAGGCTGGGAATGTGGGGGGCGGCAGCGAGGTAACTCCCGACTTTGCCTGCCCAATCCCCAGGTGATGTTCCCTGTTTTCCTGGGTGAGCCAGTATCTCCCCAGACACTGGCAGCCACCCTGGCAGAGTTGGATGTGACCCTGCAGTTGCTCGAGGACAAGTTCCTCCAGAACAAGGCCTTCCTTACTGGTCCTCACATCTCCTTAGCTGACCTCGTAGCCATCACGGAGCTGATGCATGTGAGTGCTGTGGGCAGGTGAACCCACTAGGCTCCATCCCCAGTCTGTACCCTTTTCCCCACAGCCCGTGGGTGCTGGCTGCCAAGTCTTCGAAGGCCGACCCAAGCTGGCCACATGGCGGCAGCGCGTGGAGGCAGCAGTGGGGGAGGACCTCTTCCAGGAGGCCCATGAGGTCATTCTGAAGGCCAAGGACTTCCCACCTGCAGACCCCACCATAAAGCAGAAGCTGATGCCCTGGGTGCTGGCCATGATCCGGTGAGCTGGGAAACCTCACCCTTGCACCGTCCTCAGCAGTCCACAAAGCATTTTCATTTCTAATGGCCCATGGGAGCCAGGCCCAGAAAGCAGGAATGGCTTGCCTAAGACTTGCCCAAGTCCCAGAGCACCTCACCTCCCGAAGCCACCATCCCCACCCTGTCTTCCACAGCCGCCTGAAAGCCACAATGAGAATGATGCACACTGAGGCCTTGTGTCCTTTAATCACTGCATTTCATTTTGATTTTGGATAATAAACCTGGGCTCAGCCTGAGCCTCTGCTTCTAACTCTAATGTGTGATTTATTTGACTTTCCTCTGTCCCAG